TTTGCTGTGTTGGCGAGGCTGGCTGGTCTCCTGCTTGAGCAATTTGCCCACCTTGGCCTCCCAGAGTGCTGGGATTTACAGGCGTGAGCCGCCGCACCCGGACGACCCTTTCTCAGCCTGTATCTCCCTTCTGAAATAGCAGCAGCAGCAAACACTTTCATATTTCACCTGCAATATGCCAGGCACTGTTCTAAGCTCTTTACACATATTCCCTCAGTTCATCCTCCTGACCACTCAGAGATAACCATCCTTATCCCCATTTTACAGATGGGGGACTTGGGGCACAGGGAGCTTAGATAAGAGCCTGTCAGTGTCAGGCAGCTGGCAGGAGGTCCAGTCGGCAGGGGAACCACCCTGCTGTGGTTGTGGTTCAGCTGTGGACAGAGACCCTTCAAACCCGACGCCGTAACAGTGGTGTGTGTGTGCGTGTGCATGCCAGGGAGAGAGAGAGAGAGAGGGAGAGAGAGGGAGGGAGGGAGGGCACCTAAGATCCCTTGATTATCAGATCTAACTAAGGGAGAGAAATTGGCATTTCGGGGCACTGAGGACCATAGGGGTGTAAGTCAGTGGTTCTCCACGGGGGCAGCTGTGGCCTCCTCCCACCAGGGGAACATTTGGCAATGCCTGGAAACATCTTACATTGTCACAACTCGGGGGAATGTGGTGCTGCTGGCATGGAGAGGGCGCTGCTAAACATCCTACAGCGCTCAGGACAGGCGCTCACCACAAAGCAGCATCGGTCCCCGAATGTCAGTGTTGAAAAACCGTGCACTGCCTCTTCCCACTTGCCTGGTCTATAAACTCAAATTCTCAACTTCTCTCTCTCCTCCTCCCTCCCTCTCCTCCCCCTCCTCCTCCTCCCCTTCTTTTCTCCCTCCTTCCCCGTCTCCCTGACTCCTCCTTTCCCACCCACCCCTCATCTGTCTCGCTTCCTTCCCTCCCTCCGCGGTCCCCACTCCCCTCGCCACCCTCCCCTCCCCTTCGCGCGCCTCCCTCCAGCTGCCTCCCCTGCCCTCTCCTCTTCGCCGCCCCCGTTTCTTCTCCTTACATCGCGCCTCGCCTCGCTCCTCGTCCTAATGTCTGCACACCCCTCTGGTGTCTGTCGACCCTCCCAATCGCTTCTCCCGCATTCATCTCTCGCCTGATCCCGGTTCTGTCCGCCCATGCTCATTTCTCTCCCCCAGCCGTGCCCGGGCGCGTTTCCATTACTCTCCCATCGTCGCCCACCGCGCGTGGGGCGGCCAACTTGGGCCCACGCAGCTCAGCTCCCTCCGCCCTTCCTGCCTCCTGGCGCCTGTTGCTCCCCACACTCTGCCGCCCCCCGCCCGCCCTCCCCAGCCTCTCTGCCCACCCATCTCTACGTTTCTCACCCTCTGACCGTTTCTCTCCCGCCCAGCGCTCCAACCTCTGCTCTCGTTCTCCCCGCAGCCTGGCGGCCCAGTGCGACCCCCTGCAAGCCCCATGCCGGCCCTCCTGCTCCTCGTACTCCTGGCCTCTAGCGCCGGCCAGGCCAGGGCGCGCCCGTCCAACGCCACGAGCGCCGAGCCCGCGGGCCCGCTGCCCGCCCTGCTGGCGCACCTGCGGCGCCTGACCGGGGCGCTGACGGGCGGCGGGGGCGCGGCGAGCCCAGGCGCCAACGGCACCAGGACCGGCCCCGCGGGCGGGGCGGGCGCGGCGGCCCGGGCGCCCCCTCCCGCCGAGCTCTGCCACGGCTACTACGATGTCATGGGCCAGTACGACGCCACCTTCAACTGCAGCACCGGCTCCTACCGCTTCTGCTGTGGCACCTGCCACTACCGCTTCTGCTGTGAGCACCGTCACATGCGCCTGGCGCAGGCCTCCTGCTCCAACTACGACACGCCGCGCTGGGCCACCACGCCGCCGCCGCTAGCTGGGGGCGCCGGGGGCGCTGGGGGTGCGGGCGGGGGGCCAGGGCCCGGCCAGGCCGGGTGGTTGGAAGGGGGCCGGACTGGGGGTGCCGGGGGCCGCGGGGGCGAGGGCCCCGGGGGCAGCACAGCCTACGTCGTGTGCGGGGTCATCAGCTTCGCCCTGGCCGTGGGCGTCGGCGCCAAAGTGGCCTTCAGCAAGGCGTCCCGTGCGCCCCGGGCGCACCGGGATATCAACGTGCCCAGGTGCGTGTGCTCTCGGGCGGGAGGACTGCGAGCAGGCCTTTGACCACCTCTCTGCCACCTTTAGAGCTCTGGTGGACATTCTGAGACATCAGGCGGGGCCTGGGACCCGCCCGGACCGGGCCCGAAGCAGCTCCCTGACCCCGGGGATCGGCGGTCCCGACAGCATGCCCCCCAGGACGCCCAAGAACCTCTACAACACCGTGAAGACCCCCAACCTCGGTGAGTGGAACGTGGGATCCGGCGCAGCCTCCGACTGACCCTGGCCCTGCCCCCTCTAACCCAGACTGGCGAGCCTTGCCGCCGCCCAGCCCCTCCTTGCACTACTCCACGCTGTCCTGCTCTCGGTCCTTCCACAACCTCTCGCATCTGCCCCCGTCCTACGAGGCTGCCGTGAAATCCGAGCTGAACCGCTACTCTTCCCTCAAGAGGCTGGGTGAGTCCTGGCAAGGGCAGCGCGGCGGTGAACACGGCTGTGGCTTTTCCCCCTCTCCCCGCAGCCGAGAAGGATCTGGACGAGGCCTACCTGAAGCGCCGGCCCCTGGAATTGCCCCGCGGCACGCTGCCCCTGCACGCGCTGCGGCGGCCGGGCACGGGGGGCGGCTATCGCATGGAGGCCTGGGGCGGCCCAGAGGAGCTGGGCCTGGCGCCCGCGCCCAACCCCCGGCGGGTCATGTCCCAGGAGCACCTGCTGGGCGATGGTGGCCGTTCGCGCTACGAGTTCACGCTGCCGCGCGCGCGCCTGGTGTCGCAGGAGCACCTGCTGCTGTCCTCGCCCGAGGCCCTGCGCCAGAGTCGCGAGCACCTGCTGTCGCCCCCGCGCAGCCCCGCGCTGCCCCCCGACCCCACCGCCCGGGCCAGCCTGGCCGCCTCGCACTCCAACCTGCTGCTGGGGCCCGGGGGGCCCCCAACACCGCTGCGCGGGCTGCCGCCACCGTCCAGCCTGCACGCCCACCACCACCACGCCCTGCACGGCTCGCCGCAGCCGGCCTGGATGTCCGACGCCGGCGGGGGCGGGGGCACACTGGCCCGCAGGCCGCCCTTCCAGCGCCAGGGCACGCTGGAGCAGCTGCAGTTCATCCCGGGCCACCACCTGCCCCAGCACCTGCGCACGGCCAGCAAGAACGAGGTGACTGTCTGAGGCCAGGGCCGGGTCTGGGGGGCTGCGGCCTCCCGGGCCCCCCGTCCCAGCCTGGATCCCCCGACACAGGCGCACACATGCCAGGGGCCTGGGGCCCAGATCGGCCCTTGGACAGGAGTGAAAGCCTCCTTCTGGGATGTCCTGGCAGACAAGATTCCTCCTCCTATTACTTCACTGCTTGAGCCAAGGCCTCCTTCCCATGATGTCATCCCAGAGGAAGAGGCCGGCTCATGAGGTCATCACTAGCAAAAATGTCTGTGTTCTGTGATGTCATCACAGGGACAAAGCCTCGTTCCCATGAGGTCATCACAGAGGAAGAGGCCGGCCCGTGAGGTCAGCGCTGGAGGCCATGTCCATGTTCTATGGTGTCCTCAGAGGCTTCCTTCTTGTGGTATAATAACAGAGACGACGCCTTGTTCCATGACATTCCTTCCTGTGGTGTCACTGCAGAGACAATCTCACCTGGATGATGTCATCTCTAACTCCAAGGCCTCTTTTGGCATCATCGCCATGGGGAAGATATTTTCTCCCTGTGTCTTTGCAGCAGAGAAGATGCCTCTGTCCTATGATGTCATCATTACAGACAAAGCCATCTTCCTGGGACACGTCGCAGGGGAAAATGCCTCACCGATTGTGTCCTCACTAGACATAAGGTCCCCTTTTCACAACATCATCACAGGGACCCTGCCTCCTTCCTGTGATGCCATCACCAGAGAAGGTGCCTTGCCCTATGACGTCATCAGAGGGACCGTGCCTCTTCCTGTGATGTCATCACCAGAGATGACCACCCACTCTGGGACCTCTCCAGGAGGAGGTCCCTTCTGTGATGTCGCCCAGATGCTATGTGCTCTGAGATGGCACAAAGAGATGCCTCCACTGCTGCCACCATGTTGTAGAAGGCAGGGCAGGCCCAGAGTCCAGGACCACCCCAGGGAAGATGCCAGAGAGCAGAGAGGGGCCCTGTCCTGAGATGTTGTCTGAAGGAAGCATCGCTGGGGAGCCGCCCATGTGGAGGGCCTCCTCCAGAGATGATGGTCTGTGTAGGCTGTTGGCAGTGACACCCCTACCCCCAATGCTGTGATGGCATCACCAGAGCTTCCTCCTCAGAGGCACTGCCCACTCTGGAAGGCCATCGGTATTGGTGGTGTCACCAGAGTTACTGCCTTGTCCCACCATGACTTAGCTTGGTTGCTCCCTCCCCAGACTCCAGGGACATGTCCAGCAGGATCTCTGCCAGACCCTCTGAGGGGAAATGGGGCCTTGGATCCCACATCTGTGCCATGACTCCTGGGAGACAGGACCTCCAGATGGCCTTCTGCTCCCAGGAGGCCACTCTGGATCACCAGGATCCTGGAGTTCTGGCACTCATAGGTGTCCCATAGCCTGGCCTCACTTTTCTTTCTGCCATATCTAGAGACAATCACCTCTGTCAACAAAGTCCTAGCCTTCTACTGGGGGGAGGTGCTTGGGGTACACCTACTCTTGCCCTCACTGACACTGTCAGCATCACACAACACCCGCCACTCATGATGGCACCACACCCGGGGTCAAGTGTTACCCATGTCTGAGGATGGAATCCTTCCCCAGGATTACCTATGACCCACAACTATGGTATCATCTTCTTCCAGGATTTACCATGACTAATGGTGTCACCATCTGCCAAGACTCCCCATAGCCAATGGTGTCACCATCCTCCATGATTCCTCACAACCATGGTGTCATCATCTTTCAGGAGCCACCACAGCTGACGGTGTCATCATCTCCTAGATTCCACCATGACCAGTGATGACATTACCTTCCAGAATCCACTACACCTGACAGAGACATCCTCTACTGAAATCCACTAGGACTGATGATTCCACCATTTCCCATAATCCCTCATGATTTTGGTGTCATCACCTCCCAAGACCCATGATGCCCAATAGTGTCATCATCATTTGCAGGGATGCATGGTGTCATCATCTCCAGGGATCCACTTCAACCATGTGCCACCACCTCCCAGGATTTCATTCAAACATGTGCCACTACCTCCCAGTATCCACTTCAACTATGGTGTTATCACCTGCCAGGATCCACGAGAGCCAATGCTGTCACCATCCACTAGGATCCACCATAACCCTGGTGTCATCATCTCCTGTGATCCATGAGGTCCAGTGCTGTCACCATCCACTAGGATCCACCATGACCCTGGTGTCATCATCTCCTGTGATCCATGAGGTCCAGTGCTGTCACCATCCACTAGGATCCACCATAACCCTGGTGTCATCATCTCCCAGGATCCATGAGGTCCAGTGCTGTCTGTCACCATCCACTAGTATCCACCATAACCCTGGTGTCATCTTCTCCCAGGATCCATGAGGTCCAGTGCTGTCACCATCCACTAGGATCCGCCATAACCCTGGTGTCATCATCCGTGATCCATGAGGTCCAGTGCTGTCACCATCCACTAGGATCCACCATAACCCTGGTGTCATCATCTCCCAGGATCCATGAGGTCCAGTGTTGTCACCATCTACTAGGATCCACCATGACCCTGGTGTTATCATCTCCCAGGATCCATGAGGTCCAGTGTTGTCACCATCTATTAGGATCCACCATGACCCTGGTGTTATCATCTCCCAGGATCCATGAGGTCCAGTGCTGTCACCACCCACTAGGATCCACCATAACCCTGGTGTCATCCCAGAGTCCACTGCAACCATGTGCCATCATCCCCCAAGAGCCATCATCTTAGGAGCCAAGTACCGTGACGGGCTGTATTTCAGTTGTCCTCTGGGGCCGCATGGTACTTACAGTTGTTCACTTAAGGGGAACCAGCACAACAGGCCATATTCCCGTTTCCACTAAAAGGACAGGGGTGGGGCCAGCTGTCCCCCTCTGAAGACTTCACCCCTACTCTGGCCCTCCTTATGTCACTGCCTCACTCCTGACCGAGGATGATGCCTGCATCAATCCCACCACAGATGTGGCCTCAGCCAACCTCACCTTACCCCCCGGTGAGGCACCCAGGCCCCTCCTGACAGCAGCGCTGTCCCTCACCCAGCCATCTGATTGGTGACAGGGTCAACCCAGCAACCTCTCATTATCACCAGAGAGGAAGCATTTCAACCCTCAGGTGACGCCACTGCCCCCTGCCCAATCCCTGTCACTTGGGCCCCTACCAGGATCAGCACTCCACTGGCCCCGGCCAAATTCTCCTCAGAGATCCCTGACCCCCGCGGGATAGGTCAAAGCTGGTGACCGACTGGGGCCTTCAGTGCTGTCTTCTGCTGGCCTCATCCTGCAGCAGGGACACTGGAGAGCAATGGTCCCTGCCAGCACATCTGCGGGACCAGGGGTGCTCCTTCACCTCCCTCCCTAACACCTTAACACCCGGGGAGCCTCCGGGGGTGGCAGGAAGTCCCCAGCACCCAATGCACAATCTTCCCTCAATTCTCTTTGTACATAGCCATGTTGCGGGGGCGGCCATTCCCCCACTCTTAAAGGGCTACACGCCCCTCCCCCAGCCCCTAGGGCGAGGTGGGGGGGGCCTCTTCTTCCTCCCCTGGGCCGTCCCCCTCCCTCTTATGTCTCCCCGCAAACACTGGCACCTCACACTCCTTCTTGTCAGGAGCTTGGGGCAGACAACTGGCCCTTGGTTCCCACCACACTGAGGAAATGGGGGTTACCCAAATCCACCTGGGCCCTGGTGCCAGTTTTTCAACCCCACGGCTTCTAGCTGCTCTGAGGGGCTCCTCCCATCCCTTCCAGGGCCTCCCCAGCCCCGCACTGCTCAGGCCAACTGTGACTTCCCCAGAAAGGAGCCAGCTTGAGCACCCACCCCCTCCCAGCCCCCTCCCCTCTGCTCAACACCTCCGCGGAACACTCAGCTTTCTCCAGCTGCCGGGATTTGGGGGTCTGGGCCTTTCAGCTTTTTTATCCCCCCTCCACTAGCTCTAGCCCAGCCTGGATTCCAGGGATCCCACCCCTAGCCCTGTCCCTATTCAGTTGGCACAGGCTGCCTGACCCTGGGGCCTTGATTTGATCTCAAATAAGCCATAGAGGAGAGAGGTCTTGAGGGGTGGGAGCAGGTGTGTACTGACAATTCCCCTCCACATGTCTTGAGCTGGGACCTCGTCATCTGAGACTTCCCCATGCCCCAACAAATGCAAATGCACACAAACCCATGCATACACAAGCACACACACACAGGCATCTCCCCGTCTGGTTGGGGGAGCATGGGAGGGGGCACTTCACAGGGAGAAGATAAATAGTTCCACACCTGAAGACCCTCCAACAGCTTCTGCCTCCCTCCTCATCACTTCCTCTCTCCACCCCCTCTCCAACACTGGCCCCTTCCCCTAATTAATTCCCTGGTGAGGACAGCCAGAGGAGCTGCGACTTGGTATTTTTTGGAATAAATAGACATTTTCCTGATCGAAGGTCTCAAGGCTTACTGTGGAGAAAGG